CTTAGAGCGCAGCCCCTCTCCGAGCGGGCAGAAGCGGCCAGGACATTGGAGGTACCCGTACTCCAAAAAAGGGTCACCGAAAGGAGTTTTCTTGACCATGCCTATATAGTGCGGGTGGGTGGGGGGGGAGCAGGATTGGAATCTTTTTCTCTGTGAGTCGAGGAGAAACGACTGGAAAGAGCGTTCCAGTGGCTGCATGTGTCTCCCCCTTGAGTCCCGCCGCGCGCGGCGGCTTGCACGCTGTTTGCAAACGTAAGAACATTCTGTGCACAAGTGCAGAGAAGGCGTGCGCGCTGCCTCGGGACTCAGACCACCGGTCTCTTCCTTGGGGAAGCGGGGATGTCTTGGAGCGAGTTACATTGTCTGAATTTAGAGGCGGAGGGCGGCGTGCCTGGGCTGAGTTCCCAGGAGGAGATTGCGCCCGCTTTAACTTCGGGGTTAAGCGCCTGGTGACTGTTCTTGACACTGGGTGCGTGTTTGTTAAACTCTGTGCGGCCGACGGAGCTGTGCCAGTCTCCCAGCACAGTAGGCAGAGGGCGGGAGAGGCGGGTGGACCCACCGCGCCGATCCTCTGAGGGGATCGAGTGGTGGCAGCAGCTAGGAGTTGATCCGCCCGCGCGCTTTGGGTTTGAGGGGGAAAACCTTCCCGCCGTCCGAAGCGCGCCTCTTCCCCACGGCCGCGAGTGGGTCCTGCAGTTCGAGAGTTTGGGGTCGTGCAGAGGTCAGCGGAGTGGTTTGACCTCCCCTTTGACACCGCGCAGCTGCCAGCCCTGAGATTTGCGCTCCGGGGATAGGAGCGGGTACGGGGTGAGGGGCGGGGGCGGTTAAGACCGCACCTGGGCTGCCAGGTCGCCGCCGCGAAGACTGGCAGGTGCAAGTGGGGAAACCGTTTGGCTCTCTCCGAGTCCAGTTGTGATGTTTAACCGTCGGTGGTTTCCAGAAACCTTTTGAAACCCTCTTGCTAGGGAGTTTTTGGTTTCCTGCAGCGGCGCGCAATTCAAAGACGCTCGCGGCGGAGCCGCCCAGTCGCTCCCCAGCACCCTGTGGGACAGAGCCTGGCGTGTCGCCCAGCGGAGCCCCTGCAGCGCTGCTTGCGGGCGGTTGGCGTGGGTGTAGTGGGCAGCCGCGGCGGCCCGGGGCTGGACGACCCGGCCCCCCGCGTGCCCACCGCCTGGAGGCTTCCAGCTGCCCACCTCCGGCCGGGTTAACTGGATCAGTGGCGGGGTAATGGGAAGCCACCCGGGAGAGTGAGGAAATGAAACTTGGGGCGAGGACCACGGGTGCAGACCCCGTTACCTTCTCCACCCAGGAAAATGCCCCGCTCCCTAACGTCCCAAACGCGCCAAGTGATAAACACGAGGATGGCAAGAGACCCACACACCGGAGGAGCGCCCGCTTGGGGGAGGAGGTGCCGTTTGTTCATTTTCTGACACTCCCGCCCAATATACCCCAAGCACCGAAGGGCCTTCGTTTTAAGACCGCATTCTCTTTACCCACTACAAGTTGCTTGAAGCCCAGAATGGTTTGTATTTAGGCAGGCGTGGGAAAATTAAGAGTGAATGTCCATTCCTTTGCCTCTTTTGCAGATATACACTTCAGATAACTACACCGAGGAAATGGGCTCAGGGGACTATGACTCCATGAAGGAACCCTGTTTCCGTGAAGAAAATGCTAATTTCAATAAAATCTTCCTGCCCACCATCTACTCCATCATCTTCTTAACTGGCATTGTGGGCAATGGATTGGTCATCCTGGTCATGGGTTACCAGAAGAAACTGAGAAGCATGACGGACAAGTACAGGCTGCACCTGTCAGTGGCCGACCTCCTCTTTGTCATCACGCTTCCCTTCTGGGCAGTTGATGCCGTGGCAAACTGGTACTTTGGGAACTTCCTATGCAAGGCAGTCCATGTCATCTACACAGTCAACCTCTACAGCAGTGTCCTCATCCTGGCCTTCATCAGTCTGGACCGCTACCTGGCCATCGTCCACGCCACCAACAGTCAGAGGCCAAGGAAGCTGTTGGCTGAAAAGGTGGTCTATGTTGGCGTCTGGATCCCTGCCCTCCTGCTGACTATTCCCGACTTCATCTTTGCCAACGTCAGTGAGGCAGATGACAGATATATCTGTGACCGCTTCTACCCCAATGACTTGTGGGTGGTTGTGTTCCAGTTTCAGCACATCATGGTTGGCCTTATCCTGCCTGGTATTGTCATCCTGTCCTGCTATTGCATTATCATCTCCAAGCTGTCACACTCCAAGGGCCACCAGAAGCGCAAGGCCCTCAAGACCACAGTCATCCTCATCCTGGCTTTCTTCGCCTGTTGGCTGCCTTACTACATTGGGATCAGCATCGACTCCTTCATCCTCCTGGAAATCATCAAGCAAGGGTGTGAGTTTGAGAACACTGTGCACAAGTGGATTTCCATCACCGAGGCCCTAGCTTTCTTCCACTGTTGTCTGAACCCCATCCTCTATGCTTTCCTTGGAGCCAAATTTAAAACCTCTGCCCAGCACGCACTCACCTCTGTGAGCAGAGGGTCCAGCCTCAAGATCCTCTCCAAAGGAAAGCGAGGTGGACATTCATCTGTTTCCACTGAGTCTGAGTCTTCAAGTTTTCACTCCAGCTAACACAGATGTAAAAGACTTTTTTTTATACGATAAATAACTTTTTTTTAAGTTACACATTTTTCAGATATAAAAGACTGACCAATATTGTACAGTTTTTATTGCTTGTTGGATTTTTGTCTTGTGTTTCTTTAGTTTTTGTGAAGTTTAATTGACTTATTTATATAAATTTTTTTTGTTTCATATTGATGTGTGTCTAGGCAGGACCTGTGGCCAAGTTCTTAGTTGCTGTATGTCTCGTGGTAGGACTGTAGAAAAGGGAACTGAACATTCCAGAGCGTGTAGTGAATCACGTAAAGCTAGAAATGATCCCCAGCTGTTTATGCATAGATAATCTCTCCATTCCCGTGGAACGTTTTTCCTGTTCTTAAGACGTGATTTTGCTGTAGAAGATGGCACTTATAACCAAAGCCCAAAGTGGTATAGAAATGCTGGTTTTTCAGTTTTCAGGAGTGGGTTGATTTCAGCACCTACAGTGTACAGTCTTGTATTAAGTTGTTAATAAAAGTACATGTTAAACTTACTTAGTGTTATGTTCTGATTTCTGTTGACATT